CCCCCAGACCTCAGTTTACCCACTGGCGACACAGGGGTGCCTGCCTGTGCCCTCCCGGGCCGGGGCAAGCAGTGGTGGGCCCAGTGGTCTCGTAGTCTGGGGTCGGTGTGAGTTCCGGTTCTCCAGGCTTTTTTCCAGACAACTGCTGGGATTGGTGGGCGAGACCAAGGCTCATCAAAGGCACAGCCTTGGGGGCAGGATCCCCACCATGAGTCAGAGGTAGTTCTGGGGAGCCTGGGCAGGCTGTCACCTCCTCAGCTGTCAGGCCCGAGGTCCTCATGTGGTCCCCAGGAGAAGGGGCAGACGGCCACTTCCGGCCACCAGCCAGCTCCCTGTGTGCCTGATTCCGTAACATGTCCCCTGGCTGGGCATGTACTCCCCAAGTTCTAATTACATGTAACTGCAGAGAAGGGCTCAGCCTGGGAAAAGGATGGGCATAGGGGGTGGTTGGGGGCTGGGGCCTCTGACACAGCTCCATGAGCCCGGCCAAGAGTCCCACACAAGTCAGTGGCCCCCCCGGACCCTGAAGGATCCCACATCCTCCCTGCCCTCGGGGAGGCCCCTTTCTGGGGTCAGGCCTGGAAGCTGCCCCAGAGCTTGGGCCCCAGGAATGGGTTGGTCCTCCCAGCGTAACGTGAGCCTGATCAGGCCTGGGGACCTGCTCAGCGGGTGTCTGGGGGCCCATGGCGGGCTAAGGAGCCTGACCAGACTTGCTTCTGGCAGGACACCCCTCCCCCGGCCACCCTGGGCTCGCCCCTCTAGTAGCTGCATGTGTTCCCCGGGTGTGTGTTGGCATTCAGGCTACAGGGCTGCCTCATCCTGAAGAAGGCTGCGTTTACCCAGGGAGCCATAAAGAGATGACCTCCGATAACCTGAATCAATATTTCCCCATTGGGGCTCGGGCCCCCGCAGCTGTCTTCTTGATCATCTGGCAGATGCCACACCCACCCTTGGCCCTCCCCTGCCTTCCTGCCCTCCTACCCTCCTGCCAGGACATATAAGGACCAGACCCCTGCCCCCGGGCGCAACCCACACCGCCCCTGCCAGCCACCATGGGGCTGCCACTAGCCCGCCTGGCGGCTGTGTGCCTGGCCCTGTCTTTGGCAGGGGGCTCGGAGCTCCAGACAGGTGAGAGAGCAGACACAGGGGTCTGGGGCCTGCACTCACCCCTCATTCCCCGCTGCTCCCTCAGAGGGCAGAACCCGAAACCACGGCCACAACGTCTGCAGCACCTGGGGCAACTTCCACTACAAGACCTTCGACGGGGACGTCTTCCGCTTCCCCGGCCTCTGCGACTACAACTTCGCCTCCGACTGCCGAGGCTCCTACAAGGAATTTGCTGTGCACCTGAAGCGGGGTCCGGGCCAGGCTGAGGCCCCCGCCGGGGTGGAGTCCATCCTGCTGACCATCAAGGATGACACCATCTACCTCACCCGCCACCTGGCTGTGCTTAACGGGGCCGTGTGAGTGTGGTCGGTGGCACCCCTCCCACATCACCCAAGAGTGACCCCGATGTGCCTCCGCCAGGGTCAGCACCCCGCACTACAGCCCCGGGCTGCTCATTGAGAAGAGCGATGCCTACACCAAAGTCTACTCCCGCGCCGGCCTCACCCTCATGTGGAACCGGGAGGATGCACTCATGGTGCTCAGGGGTCCCCGGACTCGTGGGGCTGGGAGGCCAGCTCACCTGCTCCCTCCCGCAACAGCTGGAGCTGGACACTAAGTTCCGGAACCACACCTGTGGCCTCTGCGGGGACTACAACGGCCTGCAGAGCTATTCAGAATTCCTCTCTGACGGTGAGGCCCGGAGGGCTTGGAGGGGGCAGGGTGGAGCCCTAGCTGAAGGGCCGTGCATCCCCAGGCGTGCTCTTCAGTCCCCTGGAGTTTGGGAACATGCAGAAGATCAACCAGCCCGATGTGGTGTGTGAGGATCCCGAGGAGGAGGTGGCCCCCGCATCCTGCTCCGAGCACGTGAGTCCCCTCGGTCTGGGGTGGGGGTCCTGGAATAGCATGCTCACCCTGCGTCTGTCCCCAGCGCGCCGAGTGTGAGAGGCTGCTGACCGCCGAGGCCTTCGCGGACTGTCAGGACCTGGTGCCGCTGGAGCCGTATCTGCGCGCCTGCCAGCAGGACCGCTGCCGGTGCCCGGGCGGTGACACCTGCGTCTGCAGCACCGTGGCCGAGTTCTCCCGCCAGTGCTCCCACGCCGGCGGCCGGCCCGGGAACTGGAGGACCGCCACGCTCTGCCGTAAGCCCCGGCGCCTTGTGGGCAGGGGACCCTCACCCTCACTGCGTGGCCTCTGCGGTTCCAGCCAAGACCTGCCCCGGGAACCTGGTGTACCTGGAGAGCGGCTCGCCCTGCATGGACACCTGCTCACACCTGGAGGTGAGCAGCCTGTGCGAGGAGCACCGCATGGACGGCTGTTTCTGCCCAGAAGGTGCGTGTGGAGGATGGCCCCGCCCCGGCACTCCGGGGTGACATCGCCTCCCTGGCTGTCCCAGGCACCGTATATGACGACATCGGGGACAGTGGCTGCGTTCCTGTGAGCCAGTGCCACTGCAGGCTGCACGGACACCTGTACACACCGGGCCAGGAGATCACCAATGACTGCGAGCAGTGGTGAGTCCCGGGGCCAGGGCTGGGCACAGCAGGAGCCCTGACCCTGTGCCCCGCTGCCCAACAGTGTCTGTAACGCTGGCCGCTGGGTGTGCAAAGACCTGCCCTGCCCCGGCACCTGTGCCCTGGAAGGCGGCTCCCACATCACCACCTTCGATGGGAAGACGTACACCTTCCACGGGGACTGCTACTATGTCCTGGCCAAGGTAGGCTGCCCAGGGTCTGGGGCATGGGGCAGCAGCAGCTGCACTGCCTCTTGCCCCATCACAGGGTGACCACAACGATTCCTACGCTCTCCTGGGCGAGCTGGCCCCCTGTGGCTCCACAGACAAGCAGACCTGCCTGAAGACGGTGGTGCTGCTGGCTGACAAGAAGAAGAATGTGAGTGGTCCTGCCCCCTCCTTCTGGAGCCCTCAGCCCTGAGCAACCTCGGCCTTCCCTGCAGGTGGTGGTCTTCAAGTCCGATGGCAGTGTACTGCTCAACGAGCTGCAGGTGAACCTGCCCCACGTGACCGGTGAGTTGTGCCCCAGGGAGGGGCCCGGGCCCTACTGTGTCCCTCATCGTGCCCCTGCCCACAGCGAGCTTCTCTGTCTTCCGCCCGTCTTCCTACCACATCATGGTGAGCATGGCCATTGGCGTCCGGCTGCAGGTGCAGCTGGCCCCAGTCATGCAACTCTTTGTGACACTGGACCAGGCCTCCCAGGGGCAGGTGCAGGGTAAGTGGCCCCACCGGGGTTGCCCCAACAAAAGACTCTTCCCAACCCTGTCCTGGCCCCTCAGGCCTCTGCGGGAACTTCAACGGCCTGGAAGGTGACGACTTCAAGACGGCCAGCGGGCTGGTGGAGGCCACGGGGGCCGGCTTTGCCAACACCTGGAAGGCACAGTCAAGCTGCCATGACAAGCTGGACTGGTTGGACGATCCCTGCTCCCTGAACATCGAGAGCGGTGAGGCTCGGCAACACGGGCGCCCCCACCTACCCCGCTGAAGTTCCGATCCCCCACTCCCCAGCCAACTACGCCGAGCACTGGTGCTCCCTCCTGAAGAAGACAGAGACCCCCTTTGGCAGGTGCCACTCGGCTGTGGACCCTGCTGAGTATTACAAGGTGGGTGGGACCCACACCCCCAGGCCCCCATGTCACTGCCCGTCCACCTTGCTCTGTCGCCCAGAGGTGCAAATATGACACGTGTAACTGTCAGAACAATGAGGACTGCCTGTGCGCCGCCCTGTCCTCCTACGCGCGCGCCTGCACCGCCAAGGGCGTCATGCTGTGGGGCTGGCGGGAGCATGTCTGCAGTGAGTGCCGTCCCCGTGGGCTGCATCCTGGGCGTCCCTCACACCACCCCGTGGTCCTCTGCAGACAAGGATGTGGGCTCCTGCCCCAACTCGCAGGTCTTCCTGTACAACCTGACCACCTGCCAGCAGACCTGCCGCTCCCTCTCCGAGGCCGACAGCCACTGTCTCGAGGGCTTTGCGCCTGTGGACGGCTGCGGCTGCCCTGACCACACCTTCCTGGACGAGAAGGGCCGCTGCGTACCCCTGGCCAAGTGCTCCTGTTACCACCGCGGTCTCTACCTGGAGGCGGGGGATGTGGTCGTCAGGCAGGAAGAACGATGGTGGGTACCTGCTCGGGGGTCAGGTGTGGCGTTGGGCCCCGCTCATCCCTGGCCTTTTCCACAGTGTGTGCCGGGATGGGCGGCTGCACTGTAGGCAGATCCGGCTGATCGGCCAGAGTAAGTGGCACTGCCCCGGCCACCCCTCCCCAGCTGGAGCTGAGGTGGCCCCTCCGTCCCACAGGCTGCACGGCCCCAAAGATCCACATGGACTGCAGCAACCTGACTGCACTGGCCACCTCGAAGCCCCGAGCCCTCAGCTGCCAGACGCTGGCCGCCGGCTATGTGCGTGTTGGGGGCGCTGCTGTGGGCGGGCAACCCCTGAACCCCACTCTCTGGCTGTCCCCAGTACCACACAGAGTGTGTCAGTGGCTGTGTGTGCCCCGACGGGCTGATGGATGACGGCCGGGGTGGCTGCGTGGTGGAGAAGGAATGCCCTTGCGTCCATAACAACGACCTGTATTCTTCCGGCGCCAAGATCAAGGTGGACTGCAATACCTGGTAAGCTGGCCCGGCCTGTCCTGGCTGCCTCCGTCCCTTCAGGCTCCTCTCCTGTCCTCCTCAGCACCTGCAAGAGAGGACGCTGGGTGTGCACCCAGGCTGTGTGCCATGGCACCTGCTCCATTTACGGGAGTGGCCACTACATCACCTTTGATGGGAAGTACTACGACTTTGACGGACACTGCTCCTACGTGGCTGTTCAGGTGTGGTCACGGGCACTGCCTGGTCGGGCTGCGTCCTGGCTGACCTTGCCCTCCTGGCCCCCAGGACTACTGCGGCCAGAACTCCTCACTGGGCTCATTCAGCATCATCACCGAGAACGTCCCCTGTGGCACTACGGGCGTCACCTGCTCCAAGGCCATCAAGATCTTCATGGGGGTGAGTGCTGCTGGCCCTGGGGACGCGTGAGCCCAGCCAGTGACTGGGCCTCTCCTCCGGGCAGAGGACGGAGCTGAAGTTGGAAGACAAGCACCGTGTGGTGATCCAGCGTGATGAGGGTCACCACGTGGCCTACACCACGCGGGAGGTGGGCCAGTACCTGGTGGTGGAGTCCAGCACGGGCATCATCGTCATCTGGGACAAGAGGACCACCGTGTTCATCAAGCTGGCTCCCTCCTACAAGGTGGGCTGCCTCCCTGCCTGCCCTGCCCCCTCTTTGGAGCCCCTGTGATGCTTGTCTCTTGCAGGGCACCGTGTGTGGCCTGTGTGGGAACTTTGACCACCGCTCCAACAACGACTTCACCACGCGGGACCACATGGTGGTGAGCAGCGAGCTGGACTTCGGGAACAGCTGGAAGGAGGCCCCCACCTGCCCAGATGTGAGCACCAACCCCGAGCCCTGCAGCCTGAACCCGCACCGCCGCTCCTGGGCCGAGAAGCAGTGCAGCATCCTCAAAAGCAGCGTGTTCAGCATCTGCCACAGCAAGGTGGGCTGGCCGGGCCATGGTGGGGCAAGTAGGGGCCCAGGACAGACCAGGGTGTTCTCCCCAGGTGGACCCCAAGCCCTTCTACGAGGCCTGTGTGCACGACTCGTGCTCCTGTGACACGGGTGGGGACTGTGAGTGCTTCTGCTCTGCCGTGGCCTCCTACGCCCAGGAGTGTACCAAAGAGGGGGCCTGCGTGTTCTGGAGGACGCCGGACCTGTGCCGTAAGAGCCTGCCCGAACTGCACTCAGGGCCGCTGCGTCTGACCCTGGCCCTGTCTCCCCCAAGCCATATTCTGCGACTACTACAACCCTCCGCATGAGTGTGAGTGGCACTATGAGCCATGTGGGAACCGGAGCTTCGAGACCTGCAGGACCATCAACGGCATCCACTCCAACATCTCCGTGTCCTACCTGGAGGGTGAGCAGGGTGGGGCGGGCTTCAGCGGGGGTGTGGTCCCAACCCTATGCCCTGTGTCCACCAGGCTGCTACCCCCGGTGCCCCAAGGACAGGCCCATCTATGAGGAGGATCTGAAGAAGTGTGTCACTGCAGACAAGTGTGGCTGCTATGTCGAGGACACCCACTACCCACCTGGAGCATCGGTTCCCACCGAGGAGACCTGCAAGTCCTGGTACCTAAGCCCACGTGGCAGGGGGCCTGGGGGTGGGACTTGTAGCCATGTGCTTGCTTTGCAGCGTGTGTACCAACTCCTCCCAAGTCGTCTGCAGGCCGGAGGAAGGTAAGCTGCCCTCTGCTGCCAGCCCTGCGGTGGAGGTGATTCTTGGCCTCACCCTCACCCCCAGGAAAGATTCTTAACCAGACCCAGGATGGCGCCTTCTGCTACTGGGAGATCTGTGGCCCCAACGGGACGGTGGAGAAGCACTTCAACATCTGTTCCATTACGACACGCCCGTCCACCCTGACCACCTTCACCACCATCACCCTCCCCACCACCCCCACCACCTTCACCACTACCACCACCACCACCACCCCGACCTCCAGCACAGGTAAGGCCCCCTGGTTCCCTCCATGCTTCCTCTGATATCCTCTTTTCTTCCTGCTTTATTGCAGTTTTATCAACAACTCCGAGTAAGTGACGGTGATGATATTCATGATGACAATGAGAGACAAGAACTTGGTTTTGCTTCCCTAGAGCTGTGCTGCCTCTGGTCTGACTGGATCAATGAGGACCACCCCAGCAGTGGCAGCGACGACGGTGACCGAGAAACATTTGATGGGGTCTGCGGGGCCCCTGAGGACATCGAGTGCAGGTCGGTCAAGGATCCCCACCTCAGCTTGGAGCAGCTAGGCCAGAAGGTGCAGTGTGATGTCTCTGTTGGGTTCATTTGCAAGAATGAAGACCAGTTTGGAAATGGACCATTTGGACTGTGTTACGACTACAAGATACGTGTCAATTGTTGCTGGCCCATGGATAAGTGTATCACCACTCCCAGCCCTCCAACTACCACTCCCAGCCCTCCACCAACCAGCACGACCACCCTTCCACCAACCACCACCCCCAGCCCTCCAACCACCACCACAACCACCCCTCCACCAACCACCACCCCCAGCCCTCCAATAACCACCACGACCACCCCTCCACCAACCACCACTCCCAGCCCTCCAATAAGCACCACAACCACCCCTCCACCAACCACCACTCCCAGCCCTCCAACCACCACTCCCAGCCCTCCAACCACCACTCCCAGCCCTCCAACAACCACCACAACCACCCCTCCACCAACCACCACTCCCAGCCCTCCAACGACTACGCCCATCACTCCACCAGCCAGCACTACCACCCTTCCACCAACCACCACTCCCAGCCCTCCAACAACCACCACAACCACCCCTCCACCAACCACCACTCCCATCACCACCACCACCACGGTGACCCCAACCCCAACACCCACCGGCACACAGACCCCAACAACGACACCCATCACCACCACCACCACGGTGACCCCAACCCCAACACCCACCGGCACACAGACCCCAACATCGACACCCATCACCACCACCACTACGGTGACCCCAACCCCAACACCCACCGGCACACAGACCCCAACCACGACACCCATCACCACCACCACTACGGTGACCCCAACCCCAACACCCACTGGCACACAGACCCCAACCCCAACAGCCATCACCACCACCACTACGGTGACCCCAACCCCAACACCCACCGGCACACAGACCCCAACCACGACACCCATCACCACCACCACTACGGTGACACCAACCCCAACACCCACCGGCACACAGTCCCCAACCCCAACAGCCATCACCACCACCACTACGGTGACCCCAACCCCAACACCCACCGGCACACAGACCCCAACATCGACACCCATCACCACCACCACTACGGTGACCCCAACCCCAACACCCACCGGCACACAGACCCCAACCCCGACACCCATCTCCACCACCACTACGGTGACCCCAACCCCAACACCCACCGGCACACAGACCCCAACCACGACACCCATCACCACCACCACCACGGTGACCCCAACCCCGACACCCACCGGCACACAGACCCCAACCACGGTACTCATCACCACCACCACTACGATGACCCCAACCCCAACACCCACCAGCACAAAGAGTACAACCGTGACACCCATCACCACCACAACTACGGTGACCGCAACCCCAACACCCACCGGCACACAGACCCCAACCATGATACCCATCAGCACCACCACTACGGTGACCCCAACCCCAACACCCACCACTGGAAGCACGGGGCCCCCCACCCACACAAGCACAGCACCCATTGCTGAGTTGACCACATCCAATCCTCCGCCTGAGTCCTCAACCCCTCAGACCTCTCGGTCCACCTCTTCCCCTCTCACGGAGTCAACCACCCTTCTGAGTACCCTACCACCTGCCATTGAGATGACCAGCACGGCCCCACCCTCCACACCCACGGCACCCACGACCACGAGCGGAGGCCACACACTGTCTCCACCGCCCAGCACCACCACGTCCCCTCCAGGTAAGCAGAGCTGCTTGGTTCCTCTGGCCTGGTCAGCCCTCACTGGTGTCTCCTGCTCTCACAGGCACCCCCACTCGCGGTACCACGACCGGGTCATCTTCAGCCCCCACCCCCAGCACTGTGCAGACGACCACCACCAGTGCCTGGACCCCAACGCCGACCCCACTCTCCACACCCAGCATCATCAGGACCACAGGCCTGAGGCCCTACCCTTCCTCTGTGCTTATCTGCTGTGTCCTGAACGACACCTACTACGCACCAGGTACTCAGGCTGTTCACATCCTGTGCTTGGGTCGGTGTGATCGTGGGTCTGTCTCCCTTCGCAGGTGAGGAGGTGTACAACGGCACATACGGAGACACCTGTTATTTCGTCAACTGCTCACTGAGCTGTACGTTGGAGTTCTATAACTGGTCCTGCCCATCCACGCCCTCCCCAACACCCACGCCCTCCAAGTCGACGCCCACGCCTTCCAAGCCATCGTCCACGCCCTCCAAGCCGACGCCCGGCACCAAGCCCCCCGAGTGCCCAGACTTTGATCCTCCCAGACAGGTCAGTGGGCTGCAGGCGGCTTTGTCCCCATGTCCCCCTGACGTCCCTTGCCTCCCGTCCCCAGGAGAACGAGACTTGGTGGCTGTGCGACTGCTTCATGGCCACGTGCAAGTACAACAACACGGTGGAGATCGTGAAGGTGGAGTGTGAGCCGCCGCCCATGCCCACCTGCTCCAACGGCCTCCAACCCGTGCGCGTCGAGGACCCCGACGGCTGCTGCTGGCACTGGGAGTGCGACTGTGAGTCCGGGGCCCCCAGGCCCTCCCCGCATAGGTGGCACGGCTCACTCCGGCTCCCTTGCAGGCTACTGCACGGGCTGGGGCGACCCGCACTATGTCACCTTCGACGGACTCTACTACAGCTACCAGGGCAACTGCACCTACGTGCTGGTGGAGGAGATCAGCCCCTCCGTGGACAACTTCGGAGTTTACATCGACAACTACCACTGCGATCCCAACGACAAGGTGTCCTGTCCCCGCACCCTCATCGTGCGCCACGAGACCCAGGAGGTGCTGATCAAGACCGTGCATATGATGCCCATGCAGGTGCAGGTAGGCACAGCGTGGCCACAGGAGGCTGGCATCAGCTGCAGCTCCCATGGTGTGTCGGCCACAGGTGCAGGTGAACAGGCAGGCGGTGGCACTGCCCTACAAGAAGTACGGGCTGGAGGTGTACCAGTCTGGCATCAACTACGTGGTGGACATCCCCGAGCTGGGTGTCCTCGTCTCCTACAATGGCCTGTCCTTCTCCGTCAGGCTGCCCTACCACCGGTTTGGCAACAACACCAAGGGCCAGTGTGGTGAGTTCCGTGACCCCCATGGCCCCCGAGGCTGTCTGCAACGTGGCCTCTCTCACTGATACAGGCACCTGCACCAACACCACCTCCGACGACTGCATTCTGCCCAGCGGGGAGATCGTCTCCAACTGTGAGGCTGCGGCTGACCAGTGGCTGGTGAACGACCCCTCCAAGCCACACTGCCCCCACAGCAGCTCCACGACCAAGCGCCCGGCCGTCACTGTGCCCGGGGGCGGTAAAACGACCCCACACAAGGACTGCACCCCATCTCCCCTCTGCCAGCTCATCAAGGACAGGTGACCCCGCCCAGGCCTGCCTGTGGCCACGACCTGAGTGTGACCTGTGCCTCTCCCTGCACAGCCTGTTTGCCCAGTGCCACGCACTGGTGCCCCCGCAGCACTACTACGATGCCTGCGTGTTCGACAGCTGCTTCATGCCGGGCTCGAGCCTGGAGTGCGCCAGTCTGCAGGCCTACGCAGCCCTCTGTGCCCAGCAGAACATCTGCCTCGACTGGCGGAACCACACGCATGGGGCCTGCTGTAAGTGCCCATCTGCCCCTGCCCTGGAGCTGGCAGCCCTCTGACCTCTGCCCATGTCCCTCAGTGGTGGAGTGCCCATCTCACAGGGAGTACCAGGCCTGTGGCCCTGCAGAAGAGCCCACGTGCAAATCCAGGTATGTTGTTTGAGGGTCCACCAGGACCGTGGCCACCTGTCTGACAATGCCCTCCCGCCCCCAGCTCCTCCCAGCAGAACAACACAGTCCTGGTGGAAGGCTGCTTCTGTCCTGAGGGCACCATGAACTACGCTCCTGGCTTTGATGTCTGCGTGAAGACCTGCGGTACGCCACCCACTCACACTGTCCCCTCCTGCGCTAACACAACTTGTTTCTTCCCTCTTCCTAGGCTGTGTGGGACCTGACAATGTGCCCAGAGAGGTAGGCCCCACCGTGTTGCTGGGGGATCCTTCTGTCCTCTCTACTCACCCTTCTTTCCCTGCAGTTTGGGGAGCACTTCGAGTTCGACTGCAAGAACTGTGTCTGCCTGGAGGGTGGAAGTGGCATCATCTGCCAACCCAAGAGGTGCAGCCAGAAGCCCGTTACCCACTGCGTGGAAGACGGCACCTACCTCGCCACGGAGGTCAACCCTGCCGACACCTGCTGCAACATTACCGTCTGCAGTAAGGCCATCCCCTGGGGCCCATGCCACCTCCCCTCACGGCCGCGTGCACACCCTGTCTTCAGAGTGCAACACCAGCCTGTGCAAAGAGAAGCCCTCCGTGTGCCCGCTGGGATTCGAAGTGAAGAGCAAGATGGTGCCTGGAAGGTGCTGTCCTTTCTACTGGTGTGGTAAGCAGGGCTGGTGGGCAGGGCAGGGAGGAAACGAACGGCCTTCTCCGTTCTTTCTCCCAAGAGTCCAAGGGGGTGTGTGTTCACGGGAATGCTGAGTACCAGGTGAGCCCTGGGCTGGGTGAGAGGGAGGAGGGCCCCTGCCTCATGTCTCTCCCTGTGCCCGAAGCCCGGTTCTCCAGTTTATTCCTCCAAGTGCCAGGACTGCGTGTGCACGGACAAGGTGGACAACAACACCCTGCTCAACGTCATCGCCTGCACCCACGTGCCCTGCAACACCTCCTGCAGCCCTGTAAGCGGCCACCCTCCTCCTTCAGCCTGCCCGTTCAGTTGCAGTGGCGTGTCTATGTGCGCAGGGCTTCGAACTCATGGAGGCCCCCGGGGAGTGCTGTAAGAAGTGTGAACAGACGCACTGTATCATCAAACGGCCCGACAACCAGCACGTCATCCTGAAGGTAGGTGTGCACTGCCGGCCCCGACGCGGCCGGCCCTCCCTCACCAGAGCTCCCTGCCCCACAGCCCGGGGACTTCAAGAGCGACCCGAAGAACAACTGCACATTCTTCAGCTGCGTGAAGATCCACAACCAGCTCATCTCGTCCGTCTCCAACATCACCTGCCCCAACTTTGATGCCAGCATTTGCATCCCGGTGAGTTGGCCACCTGGGGCCTGGCTGTGTGTGGGGTCCCGGGCTCATTCTCCTTTCCCTCTAGGGCTCCATCACATTCATGCCCAATGGATGCTGCAAGACCTGTGAGTACAGGGCACAGCCTGGGGGGTAGGCACCCTGCCCTAAGCCGCTGCCCGCTCTCCCCAGGCACCCCTCGCAATGAGACCAGGGTGCCCTGCTCCACCGTCCCCGTCACCACGGAGGTTTCGTACGCCGGCTGCACCAAGACCGTCCTCATGAATCATTGCTCCGGGTCCTGCGGGACATTTGTCATGTGAGTCCCAGGCTGGGAGTGTGCCTGGAGGGGAAGGTCACCCCTCACTCCGCCCTCCCCCCAGGTACTCGGCCAAGGCCCAGGCCCTGGACCACAGCTGCTCCTGCTGCAAAGAGGAGAAAACCAGCCAGCGTGAGGTGGTCCTGAGCTGCCCCAATGGCGGCTCGCTGACACACACCTACACCCACATCGAGAGCTGCCAGTGCCAGGACACCGTCTGCGGGCTCCCCACCGGCACCTCCCGCCGGGCCCGGCGCTCCCCTAGGCATCTGGGGAGCGGGTGAGCGGGGTGGGCACAGCCCCCTTCACTGCCCTCGACAGCTTTACCTCCCCCGGACCCTCTGAGCCTCCTAAGCTCGGCTTCCTCTCTTCAGATATTTATTGTCTGAGTCTTTGTTCAGTCCTTGCTTTCCAATAATAAACTCAGGGGGACATGCTGTACTGTGTGGTTTAGGTTGGTGCTGCAGGG